GCCTCGCAAACTCATAGACAGGCTTTCCACAGAACAAAAAATATCAGCGGTTGTAGTAGAGGATTATACTTTAAAATCTTCATTTCAGAAGGAAATTTGTCATATTAATGAGACACTTTAAAAAGTGTCTTTTAAAAATGTTTCCGAACTATGCTTCCAAGTATTTTTAACAGCATAAAGCCCTCTTTCATGCTATTTCGCTGACATAATAATTTTCGTCTTGAAGAAATACATATTGACGGCCTACTCAGTCAGGCTAGGAAGTGTCATTGTATTTAACTCTCTAAATTGTTCCTGACCTTTTTAGCAATCTTTACTCAAAATAAACCTTGGGTGTTTGAAGGGCAGAGACTAGGTTACGTCCTCCTCATCTTTGTTATCTACCAGTTCGTAGTGACCCCTTAAATCCGGTGCTTAGACTCACTACTTGCTAAATAACGTTGGCTTCGTTACATAAACCCACTGGCCTGTTTTTCAACGGTCAGACTGGCGCTGTTAGTCCCTGTGTCATGGGATTGCTGTCAAGGGTTCAACGAGATAATCTATAAACAGCTCTTAGAACGAACGCTCAACGTGGGATCATTGTTGTAATCCCTCAACGTGTGCTCTGAATGAGAAGCCGAGTGACTGAATGAATGTATGAATGAAGGAACAGGTCAGTAACTGGCGGTTCCCGAAGTTGGAGCCGACTAAATTACCCCTTCAAGACGCTAAGCAAAAGCCACTCCGTCGACATCAAACCCCACGCCGGAGCCGGAAGCAAGAGTAGAGCCGCGGGCGGGGCCAGCATAGAGGAAGTAGCGCTCTCGGCCAATACACAGATCGCTTGGCAAACGAGCATTTTCCCGCGCCTATCGTGAAAGCGCGAGAACACAGGGGATTATCGCGAGGTTCCGTGCTCCTCTCCCGCTCCCTCTTCCCCAGCTCCCTCTGGCGCGGGTTCCGCTCCACCCCCGGAGCCCCGCCCCCGACGCCCGGCGCTCCGCCCCGCCCTCGCCTGGCTCCCTGCCCCGCCCCGCCCGCCGTCCCCCGCTTGGCTTCCAGCGCCGCTTGCGCTCCGGAGCGCTGGCTCTGCTGGCGCTGAGGTGAGTAGAGCTGTCCGCCTCGTCGGGTGATTACAATGAATAAATTTTCTCGTTCTCTTTATAGAAATGGACCAATTTTGACAAGATATAGTGCTGCAGCGTGCCTGATGGGATATATTCAGTCATGGCGTCCGAACTTTGTAAGACGATCTCTGTGGCAAGGCTAGAAAAGCACAAGAATTTGTTCTTAAATTATAGGAATCTGCACCATTTTCCATTGGAGTTACTGAAAGATGAGGGACTGCAGTACTTGGAGAGACTCTATATGAAAAGGAACTCCCTGACATCCTTGGTACAGTATTATATTACACTACTGAAAAATTAATAAAATTTAATTCTGAGTTTTTAATTTTCAGCCAGAAAACCTTGCTCAGAAGCTTCCAAACCTTGTGGAACTGTGAGTCTGTTTATTCAAATTTTTTAAAGACATAATGGCTGTTTTTTTTCTTTTTCCTTCCTAGATACCTGCACTCAAATAACATAGTTGTGGTTCCGGAAGGTATGTTTAACTTAAAAATTTTAGTTAGAAGAATTCATTTTGCCTTCTCCTTTTCTCTTTGAAGCCATTGGGTCTCTTGTAAAACTCCAATGTCTGGATCTTAGTGACAATGCCTTAGAAATTGTTTGCCCAGAAATTGGTCGTCTGAGAGCTTTACGTCATCTTCGATTAGCTAATAACCAACTGCAATTCCTACCTCCAGGTAATCATAGTCTCTAGCACACTATAGTTTCTGCAATTTATCCTAATTTTGATTTTGGTTGTAGAGGTTGGCGATTTGAAGGAGCTGCAGACACTAGACATTTCTACCAATCGTTTGCTAACTTTACCCGAGAGGCTTCACATGTGCCTTTCTCTGCAGTACCTCACTGTGGACCGAAATCGTCTATGGTATGTGCCGCGCCATCTCTGCCAGCTGCCCAGCCTCAATGAGCTCTCCATGGCTGGAAACCGTCTTGCATTTTTGCCACTTGGTAAGTGATTGTGTTTAAAGTAAAGCAGCCAATAGGAATTACAGCACTTTTCTTTCTAATCCAGATTTAGGTCGATCTCGAGAACTACAGTATGTATACGTGGATAACAACATTCACCTGAAAGGCTTGCCATCTTATCTGTACAATAAAGTCATCGGGTGCAGTGGGTAAGGCCGATTTCACATTTTGAACTAAAAAAAAAGGATCATTAATATAGCCTAATTCTTCCAGGTGGCGAATAAAGTGCCTGCAATCACCATGGTACATAGAACGATGCCAGCAAGCTCCAAAGCTGAAGGCACTTTTTCCCACACCAAAACCTTCAGAGACCACACTGAAATGCGATCTGCATCTCTGCCACAATTAAGGAGTAGCTTTTAAGAAAAAGTGCCTTATACTTTGTCGTTTAGATATAGATGTTATTGACTACTAGAAAGTTCTGTTTGTGCTAAGTAGAGAGATATTTTTAAATCTTTGACTTGGTGTCTGGTAGCAGTGGTAGTGAATTTCATGAGAACTCCAAATCTTTTTAAAAAAACAAAACACTAGGGGAAAATACACAAATTATTAGGTAATAGTCTACTTTTTTATTATTAAACTTTTGTTATAGTAATAGAGAAATAAAATTATTAACAGGATAGTATCAAACAACCAGTTTTCTAATAGTAGTATTGAGGTAATAAGCAGTCCTACTTACAAATGGCCTATAATCTAAAGGCATTTTTAGCCTGTTGGTTTAAATCAAAACTCGAAATGCTTTCTTCATAGAAACAGCTCTGGCCACTGTATTCCTAAGCAAACTCATTAAAGAGTCATTTGACCTATTTTGCACCCCCAAAATTATACTTACAATAATACTTCTATGGCAAAATGTGCTCAGAATTTTAATAGATGATAACTACTGAAGCTTTGACAACAAGCATTAAGAGTCTTCTTTCTTCTGCCTCTTTTATCTGTTGGATATGTGAAAAGGGACTTCCCAGTTCCAGTTCAAAGTAGTGTTGCTTAGTGCCTCAGCCTAAAGGAAAGGAGGGGGAAGGGGTAGTAGCACAAGGGCCTGGGGGAAATCTAGTAAAAGGACATACGTGTGTTGAAAGCCTAGAAAGTGCCCTTCTTGATTCAGAACACGAATTTTGGTCCAGTTGTTCCTTCAGTGAACATTTATTGAGCAACTACTCTGTTTGGTCACTGTATGAGATAATGGCTGTACAGTGATGAGCTAAGCGATGCAGTACCTGCCCGCATGGACCTTCTGATCTAGCCAGGGAGTCAAGCAAACCCTAAATAATTTAACAAACTTGGTACTAGTTCTCTTTAAGGAGGTAATATTTAATCTGAGACCTGAAAGATCAACTCCCTTCGTTCTTCACTGCTATCATATGTTGCATCTGACCTAGATGTAGGCTTGGGATATAAGAACAGTTTCTGCTGTGCTGTACAAGCTCTGAAGCAATTACAGTACCCTTTTCAGATTGAGGGTCTAAGAATTAGAGCAACAACTGAGCAAAATGAACACAGCTTTAGGTACTTGTGGGACAATATAAGAAAAGTCTGAGATATATACGTATTTATCTCAGATTCACATCTCAGAGGGAGAATAGAGAGACAATGGGGTATAAAACTTATAAATAGGTATAAAAACAGCAAATAACAAATGTAGCAGTTTTAAGAAATCTCAGAAGTCTCATAAAATTCTTTTGTATTCATGGAAATGCAAACAAAGTTAGCTTCTTCTTATTCTATGTTTATTTGTCAAATAATTTGTGAACATTAGCAAATCAGCACAGTGCTAGAAATTGTGGGAAAAACCAAGATAGTTTAAATGTTTATCTTGATATGCAAAAATAACTGTAATACAAATAATAAATACCCTAAGAGAGGTAGAGTGATGGAAATGTATAGCATGGAACTGTGTTTTATAACCTAGCTTCAAAGCCACACACTGTTGTTTCTGTTATATCCTGTTGATTACACAGGTCAACCCTATTCACAGTAGGAGGTGACTACATGGAGAGTGACCACTAGGAGCGAGGACCATTGGGGGCCCACTTGGAGACTGGCTGTCACAGCTTCATGGCATCTATACTATTTGCTAGCCTCATGGAAAAGAATGATCTTTATTTTTTCTGGGTTTTTCTTGTTATTACAGGAGTAAATGTCCTCAATCTTCTACATTGTAGCCAGAAAGAGAGGTTCATCCCATGTTAGAATTTTAGAGAATGGTAATTGGCACATATACTTACTGAGGAGAACTTAATGGTAAAAGTAATCCTCTACAGGATGTTTTTTCCAATTGTTTAATTATGTAAGAAAAAAAAAAAAAAACCAAGCCACTACTTTGCTTTTTATTGTGTAAATAAGCAATTATAGCTGGATTTGTGTCCAAATTGGTTAAATACTATTCTAATGGTTTATTAATATAACCACTGAGAGTAATAGAGTTGTTTGTATGAGAAATGTATTCTGAGTTAAACCAGTATACTAAAAGTATCCATTTTTATGTAGGGGCTGCCTGCCCCCAGTATCGGATACCTGAAACACACTTCAGTGGAGCAGGACCAAAGTGGCCTGGCTGCAGATGAAAGTACTCAAGTGTGATTGAAACTGTCATTTAAGAGACTGAGTTTGCAGTTTGACGCCCATGAAGTTAGTTGTTGTTAAAACAAAAATATTAATTACGTTTAAGTGTTAGCGGAATATAAGAGAACCCAGGGTCTCTACAATATAACTTTCACAATATCTAGGAAACGTTCCAAAATTACAAGACATGTAAAGAATCAGGAAAATGTGACCCATTCTCAAGAAGAAAGATGACCAGCAGAGACTCCAATTTGAGATGACCCAGATTGTTGAAGTGACAGAGATTTCAAAGCAACTGTTACAATTATTCTCAATGAAGTAATGAATGAAAAGGCCAGAAAAATAGAGACTAAAAAAAAGGAAATTCTAGAATTGAAAACAGTGTCTGAAGTAAAAAATTAACTTGATGGACTTCATGGCAGAATGGTTGGAACAGAGGAAATGTCACTGAACTGGAGATAGATCAGTAGAAATGATCCAATCTGAAGGACACATAGAAAAGACATTGAAAACAAAAATGAACACAGCATCAGGGACCTGCTAGCCAATATAAAAGAATCTTATGCATGTATAATTGGCATCCTTGAAGGAAAATAGGGAGAGAATGGGTAACGTCAGTAACAAACATGTTTGAAGAAATAATGTTTAAAAATTTCCCAAATTTGATGAGAAACAAATTTACATTTTCAAGAAGCATAGCAAATCCTAAGCAGTATAAATTCAAAGAAAACCATGCGTAGGCAAAGCTGATGGGTACAAAAGATAAAAAGAAAATTTTGAAAGCAACCAGAGAAATAACATTACATACAAAGGAGTAATTCAAAAAGATTGTTAATTTCTCATCAGAAACTTTGAAGTCCAGAAAACAATGCAACTACATTTTATAAGTGCTAAAGAAAAAAGTCAACTCAGAATTATATAAATACATTCTCAGAACAAAACTTAGCCTTAAGTAGCTCTGCCAAGATGACAGACTCTTTGTCCAAGCCAAGGTTTATTCTTTCTAGGTGACATAGTTTCTTTCCATCTCCATATCCACTTCTTCCCTTTCCTTTTACTTTTAAGCTGAAGAAAAACTTTTTTGCTAAAAAGGAGAAGGATAAATCTGTAGTAGCTCCCACAAAAATGCACATGTAGATGACACAGCATACTTTCTGAAGGAGAAAAGATCATTATTTGGGTACTATCAAAATTCATACAGCTCTCACTCCCCTCTCAGTCTATTATATATTAATGTCTGTCTCTCCTCACTATAATAGGCCCAGCTCTGATCTTAAGTATGTTCCTCACAAATGTATATGCTCATATGTACCAAATACACAATTTTTATGGAGGCACAATTTGTAGTAGCTCCACACTACAAACAGCCCAAATGTCCATCATTACTGCACAGCAATGAAAATTAATAAACTACAGTACACAAAGCAACATGGATGAATTCCAGAAGTATAATGTTGACAAAAGAAACCAGGCACAGCAACCTTCATGCTGTTCAAAAAGGCCAAACCAGACTATAGTGTTAGAATTTGGAATAGTGCTTCCCTTTGGGGTATGGGTTTTGCTTAGCAGTGGGACCCAAGGTGGTCTTCTGAGGTTCTTGTTCTTGACCTTGGTGGTGATTAGTGTGTTCATCTTGTGAAAATCACAGCAATTGTGACTTGTGTACTTTTCTATATGATTATATTTTTAAATAATGTTTTAAATATTTTAAAGTTTACCTTAAAATATCGATAATTTATTCAACATTATATTAAAGAAAAACACAATTATATTGGTATGTTAAGAGAAACTTTTGATGATTTTGTATGATTTCTGATTTTGATGAATTCTGTAGCCACATATAATAATAATTTTTATATTAAATGATGATGTATTCAAACTATGGCCATTAAAATCAGGAATAGGAGAGGAGTGAGGGCCCACTGTCACCACTGCCATCTGTCTAATGCAATAAGATGGAAAAAAAGGAAATAGACATTATAAATACTGGGAAAAAAAGAACCAGAAAGACCTTTATAGGTGATATGCTTGAATACCTAGAAAACTCAAGATATGCTACCAAAAAAAATCTTTCAGACACCTAAAAGAATTTAGTAAGGTGGCTAAATATAAGATAGCATACAAAGATTAGCAGCTTTTCTTTATGTCTTCGTAAATTAGAAATCAAAGTTAGGGGGAAAATGTCATTTATCTTTGTACCACACATTTAAATATACAGTAATAAATATCACAAGAAAGGAACAGAATCTATGTGAAGAAAATTGTGAAATTTTTATTAAAGGATAGGATATAAAGCACTAGGTGGATAGTACAGAGATACCATGTTTGCAAATAAGGAAATTTATGATCAAATTACCTGTCTTAACATAGAAATCGATGTTAATTCTAATACAAATCTCTGGAAGGCTTTAGGGAAATAGAGATAAAATAATTGTAAAGTTCAAATTGAATGATAACTGAGAATTGCAAGAAAAAAATTGAACAATAATAGTTAGGGCAGACTTGTCAAATGATAGAATCTTCTATAAAGTATTGTAATCAAAACAATATAGAACTGACACAGAATTAAACTGATACATCACTGAAACAGACTAAAGACTCCAGAAAGCAATGCCAGTGTATTTGGGAACTTAATAGGATAAAAAGAACAGTTCAATTCAGAGGTAAATGATAGTGTTGTTTAATAATGCTACCCGTATTATTTTTCCATTTGGAAAAAAAAAGCTATGTCCTATTTTATATTATATAACCAAGTAAGACAAATAGATAAAACATCTACACGTAAAGGCCAGGTGCGGTGGTTCATACCTGTAATCCCAGCACTTTGGGAAGCCGAGGCGGGCCAATCACTTGAGGTCAGAAGTTCAAGACCAGCCTGACCAACATGGTGAAACCCCGTCTCTACTACAAATACAAACTAACCGGACGTGGTGGCGGGTGCCTGTAATCCTAGCTACTCAGGAGGCTGAGGAGGTGAATCACTTGAACCCGGGAGGCAGAGGTTGCAATGAGTTGAGATCACAGACTGTACTCCAGCCTAGGTGACAGAGCAAGGCTCTGTCTTAAAAAAAAAAAAATCTACATGTAAAAATACAATAAACATACTGGAAGAAACTTTAGGATAATATATGCACAGTCTTCAAATCAGGGTAACCCTCTTAAGAAATTCAGAAAAATGTAGATACCATGAAGGAAATAAGTGGATAGATTTCACATCAGAAAAGAATGCTGACAAAGAGAACCATATGCAAAGTTAAAAGACAAAAACATTTTTGTCGATAAATATTTCAGTGCATATGACAAAGGATTGTTATTGCCAATATGGAAGTTCCTACAAATTGATATATTTTAATTTAATAGAAAATGAGATAAGGGATGGACGTGGACAGTTTACAGAAGAAGAAATGTAAATGGCCAGCAAGGCTAACAAAAGGTGATCAAACTCATTAGTAACCAAGGAGGCATTTCCATTAATCAGCCTAGCAAAAACTAAAATGACTGATAACATCCAGTTCTGATGATGGTGTGGGGAAATGGATGCTTTCTTACCAATCTTTTTGGAAAGATCTCAGGCATTTAAAATGTTCATTTTTCATGGCCAGTGGTCTCAGTTTGGGAATTTTACTATAATAAAAACATCTGTGCATTGGAATGTATGTAAGATTTATTGTGATGTTGTATGTGTAGT